TTCTTCTCTTTTCTTCTTCTTCTTCTTTTTTTTTTCTTTTCCTTTTCTCCCCCTCCCAACGCCACTGACAAGAAAGCACTAAAGATGCAGGTTGTGCGATCACCCTATAACATAAGGAAAAGAACAGGAGAGGTTAATTTGAACGTGTAGGCTAGTGGTAGAGGGAGATGGAGGTCTGGGGAAAGAGTCTGTCAGGTAGACATCTCTTTTAACATGTCCCAGTATTCGGTTCACCAGTATCTCTGCACCTCACTACTACCCTTCACTCCTTGGAGACCTGGGCAAGGCCATTTTCAGAGGCCAGTGCTGAAACTAACAAACTAGGACTTGAAATCGACCAACTTTCACAAATTCTTTAAATAAAAATCCCCTTATCTCCTTGGAGACATCCCCACTTCCACAGACACTCAGAGGGAGGACGAAGGCAAGAATACCCCCCTGCCCACCCCAAAATGCAACCTACCTGCTTCCAAAGTCCATTCGCACCAGGGCCTGACCAGGCCGAGCCCCTCAGAACCAGTTGGTGAAGTCGAGAAGCTCCTGCTCCTCGGGGCTGAGCGGGTCGTAAGAGCCCTCGTCCGACGAGTAGGATGAGACCGGCGAGCCGGCCATGGAGTTCAAGTCGTTGGAGTAGTTGGGGGAGATGGTGGGCGACAGGACGCCTGCCTGGAAGGCGGCGCTCACCGCGTCATGCTCGTCCAGCAGCTGCTGCAGCGCGCGGATGTACTCGACCGCCGAGCGCAGTGTCTCCACCTTACTCATCTTCTTGTTGGCCGCGCCGTTGGGGACGTGCTCCCGAAGGGTGGCAAAGCCCAGGTTGACCAACTTGACGCGGTTGCGCTCGCGCTCGTTGCGGCGCGCCACGGCGGCCGGCTGCTGCTGCGGCAGGCTGTAGCCAAAGCCGCTGAAGTTGAGCCGGCGTTTGCAGCGCATCAGTTCGGGCGAAGACGAGCGCTGTCGCTTGACTTGCTTGGGCGCTGACTTGTGACCGCCCCCTGAGGGCTGGCCGTCGGCCGCCGGTCTCAGCTGCGGCGCCTGCTGCTGCTGCTGCTGCTGCTGCTGCTGCTGCTGCGCGCTCTGCGCTGCCGCTGCGGCGGCTGCGGCCGCCGCGGCTGCGGCCGTGGCAAAGAAACAGGCTGCGGGCGGCAGGAAGGGCTGCTGGGGCTGCGGCTGGGGCTGCTGGCCGGCGCCGCCGCTCTCCATCTTGGCAGAGCTTTCCATGCGCAGCGGCGGCCAAGGAGTCGCGGAATCAGAGCGATCCGGGACGCGAGGTGCGGGGCCCGCGAGGGGGACACAGAGAGAAGACACCCTTTGTAACTCTCTTCTCCTCCCTAGTGCGAGGTTAAAACCTTCAGCCCCACGTGCTGTTTGCAAACCTGCCTGTACCTGAGGCCCTAAAAAGCCAGAGACCTCACTCCCGGGGAGCCAGCATGTCCACTGCGGTCCTGGAAAACCCAGGCTTGGGCAGGAAACTCTCTGACTTTGGACAGGTGAGCCACGGCAGCCTGAGCTGCTCAGTTAGAATGTTTTAAACAAATGCATCTTATCCTGTAGGAAACAAGCTATATTGAAGACAACTGCAATCAAAATGGTGCCATATCACTGATCTTCTCACTCAAAGAAGAAGTTGGTGCATTGGCCAAAGTATTGCGCTTATTTGAGGTCAGTGCTACAATCATGTTTGTCTTGGATAATGTCTCCTCACCCTCCCCATTCTCTCTTCTAGGAGAATGATGTAAACCTGACCCACATTGAATCTAGACCTTCTCGTTTAAAGAAAGATGAGTATGAATTTTTCACCCATTTGGATAAACGTAGCCTGCCTGCTCTGACAAACATCATCAAGATCTTGAGGCATGACATTGGTGCCACTGTCCATGAGCTTTCACGAGATAAGAAGAAAGACACAGGTAAGAATTAGAGGAATTTTGCAACATAAGTAGTACTCAGGACGTTGCCTTCTCTGTGTTTCAGTGCCCTGGTTCCCAAGAACCATTCAAGAGCTGGACAGATTTGCCAATCAGATTCTCAGCTATGGAGCGGAACTGGATGCTGACCACCCTGTGAGTCCATGGCCCGTAGGATGAGATTTTTTCCTTGAAAAATCAGGTGTCTCTTTTCTCCTAGGGTTTTAAAGATCCTGTGTACCGTGCAAGACGGAAGCAGTTTGCTGACATTGCCTACAACTACCGCCAGTAAGTCTGCCTTGCTTGTTGAGGGGAAGAGACTTGAGACACCTATTTTGTGCCTGTATTCTAGTGGGCAGCCCATCCCTCGAGTGGAATACATGGAGGAAGAAAAGAAAACATGGGGCACAGTGTTCAAGACTCTGAAGTCCTTGTATAAAACCCATGCTTGCTATGAGTACAATCACATTTTTCCACTTCTTGAAAAGTACTGTGGCTTCCATGAAGATAACATTCCCCAGCTGGAAGACGTTTCTCAGTTCCTGCAGAGTAAGTCCACATCAGGGTCAATGGCCCTGCAGGCTTTGAGTTTTCTTTCTTCTTTTCATCCCAGCTTGCACTGGTTTCCGCCTCCGACCTGTGGCTGGCCTGCTTTCCTCTCGGGATTTCTTGGGTGGCCTGGCCTTCCGAGTCTTCCACTGCACACAGTACATCAGACATGGATCCAAGCCCATGTATACCCCCGAACCGTGAGTACTGTCCTCCAGCTACCAGTTGCCAGCCTCCGAGCTCTCTGTGCTTTCTGTCTTTCAGTGACATCTGCCATGAGCTGTTGGGACATGTGCCCTTGTTTTCAGATCGCAGCTTTGCCCAGTTTTCCCAGGTAAGGAATGGATTTTTTAGCCTTCTAGTTATACAGAACAGGTTCTATTTTCCCCCAATTACAGGAAATTGGCCTTGCCTCTCTGGGTGCACCTGATGAATACATTGAAAAGCTCGCCACAGTAAGTCCCTTCTCTCCCTGGGTGGATGGTGGGAGTGTGCTCTCAGATTGACTTTCCATTCCAGATTTACTGGTTTACTGTGGAGTTTGGGCTCTGCAAACAAGGAGACTCCATAAAGGCATATGGTGCTGGGCTCCTGTCATCCTTTGGTGAATTACAGGTATGACCTTCACAGGAACCAAGGATAGATTTAGTGATAATAACTTTTCACTTGGGGCCTACAGTACTGCTTATCAGAGAAGCCAAAGCTTCTCCCCCTGGAGCTGGAGAAGACAGCCATCCAAAATTACACTGTCACGGAGTTCCAGCCCCTCTATTACGTGGCAGAGAGTTTTAATGATGCCAAGGAGAAAGTAAGGTGAGGTGGTGACAAAGGTGAGCCACTAGCTCCCCTTCACTCAAGCCTGTGGTTTTGGTCTTAGGAACTTTGCTGCCACAATACCTCGGCCCTTCTCAGTTCGCTACGACCCATACACCCAAAGGATTGAGGTCTTGGACAATACCCAGCAGCTTAAGATTTTGGCTGATTCCATTAACAGTAAGTAATTTACACCTTACGAGGCCACTCGGGTGGCCCATTTTGATGGTGTTTTTCTTTGTAGGTGAAATTGGAATCCTTTGCAGTGCCCTCCAGAAAATAAAGTAAAGCCATGGACAGAATGTGGTCTGTCAGCTGTGAATCTGTTGATGGAGATCCAACTATTTCTTTCATCAGAAAAAGTCCGAAAAGCAAACCTTAATTTGAAATAACAGCCTTAAATCCTTTACAAGATGGAGAAACAACAAATAAGTCAAAATAATCTGAAATGACAGGATATGAGTACATACTCAAGAGCATAATGGTAAATCTTTTGGGGTCATCTTTGATTTAGAGATGATAATCCCATACTCTCAATTGAGTTAAATCAGTAATCTGTCGCATTTCATCAAGATTAATTAAAATTTGGGACCTGCTTCATTCAAGCTTCATATATGCTTTGCAGAGAACTCATAAAGGAGCATATAAGGCTAAATGTAAAACACAAGACTGTCATTAGAATTGAATTATTGGGCTTAATATAAATCGTAACCTATGAAGTTTATTTTCTATTTTAGTTAACTATGATTCCAATTACTACTTTGTTATTGTACCTAAGTAAATTTTCTTTAAGTCAGAAGCCCATTAAAATAGTTACAAGCATTGAACTTCTTTAGTATTATATTAATATAAAAACATTTTTGTATGTTTTATTGTAATCATAAATACTGCTGTATAAGGTAATAAAACTCTGCACCTAATCCCCATAACTTCCAGTATCATTTTCCAATTAATTATCAAGTCTGTTTTGGGAAACACTTTGAGGACATTTATGATGCAGCAGATGTTGACTAAAGGCTTGGTTGGTAGATATTCAGGAAATGTTCACTGAATAAATAAGTAAATACATTATTGAAAAGCAAATCTGTATAAATGTGAAATTTTTATTTGTATTAGTAATAAAACATTAGTAGTTTAAACAATTTCACTGTTTCAGTTATTTCCTGGAATGAAATATTCCTCTCACTGCCTTAGAAATACATTAGCTAGATAGTTTTGTAACATGAGAAAATGGCCAGAGGCTCATATCTCCAACCCTTTGCAGGGGCTCCTTGTGACACTCAAAGTCATGCCTGGACAGTCAACGGACTTTGACTTTTGTTGATTGTGTGTTTGCCATGAAAACATGAATATCTGAGAAGCAGTGGGGAGAAAAAAAACAATATCTTTGTAGCTATGATTTGAAATTCTCATACTACTTTACATTTTATTTTGGAAATAGTTAAGTCTTAAAGAATTTGCATAGTGTTTCTTTGAGTTTAGTTCTCAGAACAGCTGTAGTATCATCAACAGCAAATTCTGGGTACCTTCCCAGCTCCACCCAATTTGAATCTCTGAAGATAAGGCCCAGAGACCTGTATTTTTAAGTACCCCATTTTTTTAATTATTCATAGCCAAATTCTATCAGGTACATTCAGTTTGAGAAAACCTGATTTGTGGTGGTCAGTCTGCCACTGCCAATGATGTCAATGTGGATAAGCTGTTTCCCTTCTTTAGACCTCAGTGTCACTCTAACAATGAGGGAGTTAAACTTTATAAACCAAGGTCCATTGCAGCCTTGAAATATGATTCAAGTGTTCATATGTGTCTTTATATAGCTATGCCTGATCCACTGATGGGGTGTTACAATACCTGCTTATATATGCCAGCTGGGAGGAAAGAGGAATTTACTGAATGTGTCTGAAGTTTCATTGTTTTGAAGTTGGAATTTTATGCCTGTATCTATGTTTATGCCTTTGTAAAACCCACTGATTTTAAAAGTGAAAAAGGACTTTTTTCTCTGCTTTTACTCTAAACACCAAACAATCCCTGCAAAGGGATTATTCTGATGTTTCTTCATTTCACATGAAAAGTTAATTATTGACTCTGGAACTTAAATATTAGATAATATTTTTGACAATATTGAAGAGTGAGTTTTAGTCCAGTAAAGATGTTTTAATGAGCTTGAAGGTAAAGTTTCGGTTAAGTTATGATTTTCACAGGAAGTTACATACTGAATGAAAGATAATATTTGTATTTTTGGTAATGTGCTACTCAGTTCTTAGCTCTTTTTTATCCAGATATAAAAGCCCAGTCTATAGCTATGGGATTTAATAAATTTCCAATATGTAAGTGTTTTTATTTGTTTAATTTCTAGTAAATGAGCAATATTTTAGAAACAGTATCAGTCTTTACTGACAGATGATCTTGCTGAGTACAATCAAAATAAATACATAAAAAATTCTAAGCATGTGGCATTGATGTTTAATAAGTTTCTGAAAGTAGGAATCTGAATTTTAACTGTAGGTTTCTAAGTTATATAATTTAGTTGTGTTTCAAAAAATCCACCAATAAAATGTCAGCTTTATAAAAACAGAAACCTTGACTTTATTTTCACCTCTAAAACC